CCCAGAAGTCTACATAGAAACTAGGGTTGTCTACCTCCATACCACCCTGAATGTCCCCCGATCTCGGAAGCTAAGCAGGGTCAGGCCTGGTTAGTACTTGGATGGGACAATAGGGCTAAGGTGAGTAGATTTAATGCTCCAGGATAACGACCTTTACCGACAGGTCATTGTGTGGCACGTGGCTGTATGTAGTTATTAAAATGTAAATACATATATTTACAAACAAACTTTTTTTCCCAGTTAAGAAGCTCGCTAGCACACAGCATTCTGTTGAAAGCCCCCTTTATTTCGCAGTCCTGAAGGGAGTGAGGGAAGGAAGTAAAAGGGCAGAGGAAATAATGAATGAATGCGAGACGCCGATTGTACAGGGACTTGTTTCCATACTGCTCTCTACCAGAAACGTTCTCAGTTTCCTTCCTTCTGCTGGACATGTTCCAAGGGCCAAAACCTCAAATAATGTGACTTTGTAGATTGGAGAGTGTGTGACCACAGAAAGGAAAGGGAGGCAGCACGTGCCAGCCGGCGACAGAATGTTAAGTCTGCAGCATACTCCACCGCAATGAAACAAATAATTTGTGTATTTCCTCCCCTTCCTTCGCCCAGAGCCACTGTGAGAATGGGCTACAGAAAGTTTCGAGGCAGTAAAGCCAGTTGTTCACCCAGAACATCTGACTGCCATAAAAATTATGGTGACGAGAAAGAACGTTTGCTCAAATGCCGGGGTCGGGTTGAGGGCTGGAGAAAGGTCCCACCCCGCAGCATCTACCTCCCGGGCTCCTCACCATGTGCATCGCCTCCTCCATCCACTTTTCGGTCTCCTCTGCCGACACCGAGCACGCGCCGCTTGCAGCTGGCTTGGGTGCCGCCTTCGCCTCCATACCCAGCCACCACTCAGCTACAGAGCCCGCGGCAGAGGAGGAGCGCGGGCAGCGGAACGCGGCGGGCCCGGGACCCCGTTTCCGGGGGTAGTCTAATGAAAAGGCACTCGGGAGCTATTTCTGAACGGACCTGGGCTTGTCGGACCAGTGAGCGGCGGCGGCTGCGCGGCGGCAGCGGCAGAAAGCGTAGCTGCTTTGCTGTAGTCCACGCCCCCTTGCCGCTCCGGTGACAGTCTCTGCGGAAAGTCACGTTTGTGATTTCGGGAGAGCACAGAACGGGACGACGGCGCTCTTGCTGGGTCATCTGGGCCAGGTGACGAAGAAACAGTTTCCTGGTGAAGCAGTCCCTCACCCCTAGTCAGCCCACACCCCTAGGGCCTAAAGATGCTGAGGTCTGTATGGAATTTTCTGAAACGCCACAAAAAGAAATGCATCTTCCTGGGCACGGTCCTTGGAGGTGGGTGACAACGTGCTTGAAAGGGGGCATTGTAATGAATATAGTACTTTTTTAATGATTGTAGGAGTATATATTCTGGGGAAATATGGACAGAAGAAAATCAGAGAAATACAGGAAAGGGAGGCTGCAGAATACATTGCCCAAGCACGACGACAATATCATTTTGAAAGTAACCAGAGGACTTGCAATATGACAGGTAAGACAGAGAAATATTTATACATGTGTAAAGACCTTTTTTATTTTTTTTGTTTGTATTACAGTGCTGTCCATGCTTCCAACACTGAGAGAGGCCTTAATGCAGCAACTGAATTCCGAGAGCCTCACAGCTCTGCTAAAAAACAGGTAAATGCAAGTTACAGCATTTTCTGTTTAAGTTATTTTCATATTTTTAAATTTTGTTCTTTAGGCCTTCAAACAAGCTAGAAATATGGGAGGATCTGAAGATAATAAGTAAGCCTGCATATTCTGTGTGACAGCACATCCAGTACCAAATGCTTTTCTTTTCTCTGTGAAGGTTTCACAAGAAGTACTGTGGCTGTATACAGTACCTGTATGCTGGTTGTTCTTTTGCGGGTCCAGTTAAACATAATTGGTGGATATATTTACCTGGATAATGCAGCAGTTGGCAAAAATGGCACTGTAAGTTTAATAGACTTAAATAGACATTGTTCGGATAATTGAACTGTATTTCTGTTTTATACAGACAATTCTTGCTCCCCCAGATGTCCAACAGCAGTATTTATCAAGTATTCAGCACCTACTTGGAGATGGTAAGATTCTTATTTGTGACTTTTATACTAATCAAGGCTTTTAGGTTTGTTTTTTCTTTAATAGGCCTGACAGAATTGATCACTGTCATTAAACAAGCTGTGCAGAAGGTTTTAGGAAGGTAAGGCATTTTTCTTTGACTTTTCTGACTTCATTTATCCCAATTCCCTTTTCTCTGTTTCTAGTGTTTCTCTTAAACATTCTTTGTCCCTTTTGGACTTGGAGCAAAAACTAAAAGAAATCAGAAATCTCGTTGAGCAGCATAAGTCTTCTTCTTGGATTAATAAAGATGGATCCAAACCTTTATTATGCCATTATATGATGCCAGATGAAGAAACTCCATTAGCAGTGCAGGTGCTTAATTCATAACCATTTAACCAAACCAGAAAACCTTAAGTGTGACATTTTAATTCTATAGGCCTGTGGACTTTCTCCTCGAGACATTACCACTATTAAACTTCTCAATGAAACTAGAGACATGTTGGAAAGGTATGTATACTTCATGTAGCAGGAAAAATATGAAAAAGTAACTTATACTTCTTACTTTATATAGCCCAGATTTTAGTACAGTTTTGAATACCTGTTTAAACCGAGGTTTTAGTAGACTTCTAGACAATATGGCTGAGTTCTTTCGACCTACTGAACAGGACCTGCAACATGGTAACTCTATGAATAGGTAAGATGACATATAAAAATGTTATACTAATGAGAAAATAATCATTACTGTAATGATTTTTCAGTCTTTCCAGTGTCAGCCTGCCTTTAGCTAAGATAATTCCAATAGTAAACGGACAGATCCATTCAGTTTGCAGTGAAACACCTAGTCATTTTGTTCAGGTAAGAAGAAAGCTTGGGAGTGTTATTAAAAGAAACTATAATGTTATATTATCATCTTTGCTAGGATCTGTTGACAATGGAGCAAGTGAAAGACTTTGCTGCTAATGTGTATGAAGCTTTTAGTACCCCTCAGCAACTGGAGAAATGATTTTTCCTTCAAGAAAAACTACAGTGGGATTCATTTACTTTTTAAAATACACTGGGTAAATCACCTATACTTAGAGTAACAGTTTGTTATCAAAATGCCTGATAAAATATATTCTTAATAAAAGTCTTCATTTCATAATGAAATCAATTTATTTGGCATCTTAATATATTTTTTTAGATTCATCAACAGACCAGTTTTTGTGGGCATATATATATACACGTGCAAATATCAGAATTGTTAATAATTTGTTACACATGGACATTTGTTCCAAACTGACTAAAAATCAATATAGATATTTTATATACATATATATATATAAAAATACAAAATTCAGTGTACTTTACCATATTAATACTGAGGAAAAATCTGTTGGAGACATAGGTCTAGGATGTGTGAAGTTTGGAAAAATATGCTATTTAATTATAATGTTCCCTAGACTGCTGTAAACAGAAGTGAATCAGACTTTTCTCCAGCTACCTTTCAAAATAATAAATTATTTGTCTCAAATATACCTTGATGGAGGACTTTTTTATTCTTATGGAAATAGTGAATTCCAACAACTATGATGAACTATGTTCTTTGCTATTTCTTCACTATATTTTTTAAGGTTTTATTAAAAAGCCTTAGAAAGTTACATATTGGTTTAGAGGCTAAAATTGTGTTGATGCTGTTTACTCACCTAATTACATAGTTTTAATCATTTGTACATAATTTTAAAAACTTACTTTGTATTGATTTTGAATACAGTGAAAATCTTATTGCAATAAACTATTTTAGTAAAATATTATTTTGTTGAGTTAATATTTTTCAGCTATTAATTTACTTATCCCATAGCATTTTTGTTATTATTTCGGAAGAGAGAGCATGCTAGTTTAAGTTTCATTTTAATTGGTCGTGTACTTGGTGCTTTTTTGTTGTTGTTAACTTGTTCATTTAGTAAAAAGCAAATAGCTTTACTTTCTGAAAAAGAAATAATTCATTATCTCTAGTAATACATCTGTAATTCTTCATTTAGAAGGGTAATTAGGGCAAAAGTAAATAAATCATTATATATCATTAGTATGTTGACATATATTTTCAGTAACATTGTTTTATGTTCCTCCAGCGTAACATGTAGCTGAACAGTAGAAGGTAGAAAATAAATTATGACATCTCTTCTAAGGCCTGGCTAGGCCTGAAGCTCACTGCCAGGGAGTTTGTGTCTAGAATGTTTTTAAAAATAGGTAGTGGAGCCATAGCCCTCACCATAGACACCTCTGAGCCCACTGGCATTGTCTCTGAGCAGAAGATGGCTGTGCCACTCACATATGCTAATCTTGGCAAATCTGCCAAGCATGTCTTCACCAAGGGATATGGATTTGGCTTAATAAAACCTGATTTGAAAACAAAATCTGAGAATGGATTGGAATTTACAAGCTCAGG